TTCCAGGCCATGTAGGGCTATCGGAAGCATGTGAAATATGTATATTTGCAGGGGGAAAAAGTCTAGGGAGAAATACACACCAAAGGAATACATTCGTTCATTCATCAGGTATTACCTATTTCATGCCACACCTTGGGCTCTAAAGAATCAGAACTACAGTGTAGCAAGGGAGAAAAACGGGCAAGATTAAAACATCGTTTATTTTCTTCTTTTATTTTTCTCTGTGTTTTCTAAATGTGACTAGATCTCTAACAACCAAGAAGGTTTTATTTATTTTGAAAAAAACTACTTTTCCTGTTAAAAGGTCAGCCACTCTTCTGAGGGCGGAGTCGGAAAGAAGGTCCCATGAACCCACCTAGCGTCCAATTTCCCTTTTTTTTTTTTTTTTGACAGGGTCTCACTCTGTCCTCCAGACTGGAGTGCAGTGGCACCATCTAGGCTCACTGTAACCTCCGCCTCCTAGGTTCAAGTGATTCTCCTGTCTCAGCCTTCCGAGTAGCTGGGATTACACGTGCGTGCCACCACGCCCGGCTAATTTTTGTATTTTTAGTAGAGACAGGGTTTCACCATGGTGGCCAGGCTGGTCTTGAACTCCTGACCTCAAATGATCCACCCGCCTCGGCCTCCCAAACTTCTGGGATTACAGGCGTGAGCCACCGCGCCCGGCCCCAGCGTCCAATTTTCAAAGCCCCTCTGCTCAGCTTCCAGAGATCCCAAGAAACTCTTAAGTGGAAGTATCTCGTATCCCCACGATGCGACCGGTCACAAAACACGCGACCCGAGACACTGGAAGTGGAGGCTTTTCGATGGACCAAGCTGCGCGGTTTTCATACCGACCCGCGGCCAGGCTGTCAGATAGGTGGCCGGCCACAATCACTGCCACCTTGGACAGGGACCCGTGAGCTGACGGCCATCAAGCTTCATAAACTGGTCCGAATCCAACGGACCGCTACTGCCGGAAACGGAAAGTCCTCAAGGGCGGGTGTTGGAAGCGGAGCGGAAGCGGAAGGCGGGTACCGGAAACGGTGTTTGGTGGAGCCCGCGATGGCCGAACCTGCGTCTGTCGCGGCTGAATCTCTCGCGGGCAGCAGGGCGCGCGCTGCACGCACAGTACTAGGTCAGGTGGTGCTCCCGGGTGAGGAGCTGCTCCTGCCGGAACAGGAGGACGCGGAAGGCCCTGGGGGTGCAGTGGAGCGACCGTTGAGCCTGAATGCTAGAGCGTGCTCGCGGGTGCGCGTTGTATGCGGTCCGGGCCTTCGGCGCTGTGGGGACCGCCTGCTGGTCACCAAGTGCGGCCGCCTCCGTCACAAGGAGCCCGGCAGTGGCAGCGGCGGCGGTGTTTACTGGGTGGACTCTCAGCAGAAGCGGGTGAGCTGGGACTCCGGAGGGGTGGTGCGGCATGGCTGTTTTTTCATTCTGTTTCTTTTTGTAGTATGTTCCAGTAAAAGGAGACCATGTGATTGGCATAGTGACAGCTAAATCTGGAGATATATTCAAAGTTGATGTTGGAGGGAGTGAGCCAGCTTCTTTGTCTTACTTGTCATTTGAAGGTGCAACTAAAAGAAACAGACCAAATGTGCAGGTAATTACGGGAGCCTTTGGTTTCAAAGAAACAGGAAATGAACTGGTTTTTAATATCATTGTAGGTTGGAGATCTCATCTATGGCCAGTTTGTGGTTGCTAATAAAGACATGGAACCAGAGATGGTCTGTATTGACAGCTGTGGACGAGCCAATGGAATGGGTGTCATTGGACAGGATGGTCTGCTTTTTAAAGTGACTCTGGGCTTAATTAGAAAGTAAGTCCTGATGTCTGCTGGCTTGACTGCTTTTAAATTTCATTTTCTTTTCTCTTCCCACCAGGCTATTAGCTCCAGATTGTGAAATCATACAGGAAGTGGGAAAACTCTATCCACTGGAGATAGTATTTGGAATGAATGGAAGAATATGGGTTAAGGCAAAAACCATCCAGCAGACTTTAATTTTGGCAAACATTTTAGAAGCTTGTGAACACATGACGTCAGATCAAAGAAAACAGATCTTCTCCAGATTGGCAGAAAGTTGATATAGGTGGACTTTTTTACAGGTCAGTTGAGGCAAAAAACTATGGGTTTTTTCAGGTGAACCTCCCCCATTTAAATACTCAGAAGATAAGGTGTGAATGTATGTATTATTAGAGTCCGAAAGTATTTTTATAAGTTACTGGTTTTCACCCACGCTTTTGTGGGAGAGAAAATCATTGCAAAATCATTTTTTTTGTTCGGTACAATAAAGTTTACTAAAAAACAGTATTAGGGTTTATTTGGAGTTAACTCCCTTAGTAATTGCTACAGCTTCCATAATTAACTGGAGGTCAGCAGTAAAATAATTTTGTGATTATAACAGTAAGCCAGGTTCACCAGAGGAAATGTGGAATACCTAAGTATAAAGCAGCAAAGAAATGTCACCTGTAGTCCCATTATTCAGCGGGTGAGTATATAACAACGAAATACTTTTTCATTTACCAAGTATTGTGTTTTGCATGGATTAACTCCTTTATTCTAACTGCAGAAGACACTTATCCTCATAATTGAAACTGAGGCACAGAATTTAACTTGGCCTACATTCTCTATATTCATCAAATTGAAATTATAGTTATTATAGCTTATATGCCACTTTGTAATATACTTTTGTCTACTTCAAACAGCATGATACATTTCACAACTTTAGTCACATATTTCATGTTACAGGATATTTTTGAGTTTTATCATTATATAAATAACACTATGAGGATTTCTGAATCCAAATCTGGCCAAGTCTTATTTTGCTAAAATCATTTCCTAGGAGCTAAGCATAGAAAACTCTTCTATGCTATTTAGTATATTAACCAAAACCTTTAGAGGTAAAGAGACTGCCAGGTGATCCACATCAGTGATTCTTGGTTTCTAGACCTCTGAGAATATGTGAGATACAGATCCCCTGAAGCCTATCCATAGAAAGTCCTTTTTGGATCAAAGAGATTATAGAACTCTATTTGTTGATAAAGACCAAGGAGCTTCGTGTGTTTCTAATGTTTTCTAAGG